TGATCATATCATTTTACCCAGTAATCCTACTCCTGGTTATTAAAGGGAAATAATTCGGTGTGTATTAATGAAATTGACCTTACAGTTCTGATCTTTATAATAAGTTATAAGAAAATGGTTTAATGTGTATGTGTATATATTTACTTGAAGTAGAAATATGAACGCTAAAAAATGGGAAGATATTTAAGTTGGTGTTAAAACAGCATTTAAAATTACCACAATTATGAGAACACATGTATGCCAATGCAGATTCACTGGAAAAATATTGAAAATGAAAACTGTCAGATGGTAAGATTATAATTTTATTTCTTTTTTAATTTGAAATAAGTTGGTACAGCACAGCTTTTCAAAAGCTTCTATAAATGTGTATGTTAAGTTGTAATAAAGCAAACACATGCATGTAGACATGCTTAAACAGTTATTTAATTGTTTCTTGGGTACCTGGGGAGATGGGGTGAAGAAAGGGGGGTGACTTGAATGAAGGTGGAGGAGAAAAATGAGAACCAAGAAAGCAAAGGATCGAGAAGCTCAGTGTGGCAGCAGCCTCTCTTCCCCTCCTGAGAGAGTCAAAGGGTGGCATCAGGGACTCATGATCCATGGTTGTGGAAGCCTCATGTCACACTGGATGTCACATGAGGTGGGATGGAACACAGTGACCACCCCACCTCATTTCCTTTACAGCTTCCGTGGTGGGCCATGGCAGTGAACAGCCTTCAGGCATGTCTACGGTGGAAGATCTGAATTCAGGCTGGTGGCAGGAGACAACACAACCACGTTTTCTTTTATGCATGCATTTGGTTTAATTGACACATTAACCACAGACAAAGGGGTAAAGGCCACAAGGCGTTAGGTTAGTATGAACAGGGAAAGGGACTTTTTTTTTTTTTTTTTTTAAGAAAAATAAAAGCATCAGTATTGCAAAGACTTTCCATGATCCTACACCCACCTCGAAAGCCCCCTCTCACCACAGGAAGTGCACTGACCACTGGAGGCATAAAAGAGGTCCTCAAAGAGCCCGATCCTCACTCTCCTTGCACAGCTCAGCAGGACCTCAGCCATGAGACTTCTCATCCTGGCCCTCCTTGGCATCTGCTCTCTCACTGCATACATTGTGGAAGGTAAGTGGAGAAGCTGTCTGTGAGATAAAGAATTAATTGTCTGTTGTTTTTTTTTCCTCACCAGGTGTAGGGAGTGAAGTCTCAGATAAGAGGACCTGTGTGAGCCTCACTACCCAGCGACTGCCGGTTAGCAGAATCAAGACCTACACCATCACGGAAGGCTCCTTGAGAGCAGTAATGTGAGTCTGCCTCCTCAGAAGTTGTGCTGGGTCTAACTTCGTCTGTCTTTTCCTTGCGTTACAGTTTTATTACCAAACGTGGCCTAAAAGTCTGTGCTGATCCACAAGCCACATGGGTGAGAGACGTGGTCAGGAGCATGGACAGGAAATCCAACACCAGAAATAACATGATCCAGACCAAGCCAACAGGAACCCAGCAATCGACCAATACAGCTGTGACTCTGACTGGCTAGTAGTCTCTGGCACCCTGTCCGTCTCCAGCCAGCCAGCTCATTTCACTTTACACGCTCATGGACTGAGTTTATACTCACCTTTTATGAAAGCACTGCATGAATAAAATTATTCCTTTGTATTTTTACTTTTAAATGTCTTCTGTATTCACTTATATGTTCTAATTAATAAATTATTTATTATTAAGAATAGTTCCCTAGTCTATTCATTATATTTAGGGAAAGGTAGTGTATCATTGTTGTTTGATTTCTGACCTTGTACCTCTCTTTGATGGTAACCATAATGGAAGAGATTCTGGCTAGTGTCTATCAGAGGTGAAAGCTATATCAATCTCTCTTAGAGTCCAGCTTGTAATGGTTCTTTACACATCAGTCACAAGTTACAGCTGTGACAATGGCAACAATTTGAGATGTATTTCAACTTGTCTCTATAATAGAATTCTGTTTATAGAATAAGGGAGAAAATAATCCAGTCTTCACTGGGTTCCCATTCTGAGGGTCCACTACTCAAAAATTTGCTTCACTCAATTTTTTTCACCTCTTTGTGTTTTATTTTGGTGTCCTATTAAAGGAATAAAATGACACAACTTGTCCCTTTTTTGTCCCATTAGCAAAAATTAGAATTTTGGTATAAAGAAACTTTATTCAAGTAAAAATCAATACCCTTTGAATTGGACAATAATCTCACTACCTTATTAGGATTTCTGTATTTGCCATTACGCTAGTTATCATGCATGTTATGCTTTACTGCGAATAAGCTTTTAATGCTCCAAATGCTGACCCATGCAATATTTCCTCATGTGATCACAATTTGCAGTAAACTTTTAATTAAATGCTCATCTGGTAACTCAACACCCCAGATTCATGCTGTCTTGTATGCTAAT